GCTAGAGTGCAGTGGCGTGATCTCGGCTCACTGCAACCTCCGCCTCCAGGGTTCAAGCGATTCTCCTGCCTCAGCCTCCCAAGTAGCTAGGATTACAGGCGCCCACCACTACGCTAGCTAATTTTTGATTATTTTTTAGTAGAGACGGGGATTTCACCATCTTGGCTAGGCTGGTCTCGAACTCGTGACCTCGTGATCCACCTGCCTCGGCCTCCCAAAGTGCTAGGATTACAGGCGTGGGCCACCATGCCCAGCCTTGGCTATATTTCGTATAGCTGTGATTCAATGCAGATTTTTTTTTTTTTTTATGAGATGGAGTTTCACTCTTGTCACCCAGGGTGGAGTGCAATGGTGCAATCTCGGCTCACTGCAATCTCTGTCTCCTGAGTTCAAGCAATTCTCCTGCCTCAGCGCCCCCCGAGTAGCTGAGATTACAGGCACCTGCCACCACACCCGGCTAATTTTTGTATTTTTAGTAGAGACAAGGTTTCACCATGTTGGGCAGGCTGGTCTGGTTTCGAACTCCTGACGTCAGGTGATCCTCCTGCCTAGGCCTCCCAAAGTACTGGGATTACAGGCGTGAGCCGCCGCACCCGGCCATCTGTTTTCTGTATGTTCTTATATGTGAACACCTGTGCAGTTGTCTTCTGTACAGGTTTGGTTCCACACAGGTGTTTACCATACAGCTGTTTTTTTGTTTTTAAAATTTTTTTAGAGACAGGGTCTCACTTTGTCACCCAGGCTGGAGTACAGTGGTACAATCATAGCTCACTCACTGTTACCTCCACTCCTGGGCCCAATCGATCCTCCCACCTCAGCCTCCCAAGTAGCTGGGGCTACAGGTGCGTGCCATCACATCTGGCTAATTTTCTTATTTTTTGTAAATATGGGGCCTCCGTCTGTGGGCCAGGCTGATCTCGAACTCCTGGCCTCAAGTGATTCTCTTACTTCGGCCTTTCAAAGCGCTGGGATTACAGGATCACGCCACCGCCCCCGGCTTATTTTCTTCTTTTTATTTATTTGTTTATTTATTTATTTATTTTTTGTAGAGAATGAGGCCTCGCTGTGTTGCCCAGGCTGGTCTCGGACTCCTGGCCTCAAGCAATCCTCTTGCCTCGGCCTCTCAAAGTGTTGGGATTACAGGCGTGAGCCATTGCGCCTGGGCAGGTATTTTTTCTCATTAAGCGCTCCCCATCCAAGTCTGCCCTAGGCAGGAGTGCCTAGTGCACGGGTACATACATACCCCGTGCGTCTCCACACCTGTGCGCTCCCACAGATATGCTCGCAATGCAGGTGTAAGGTCCCCCTCACACCTGCGCGCTTCCGCGGTCTCCCTCCCCGCATCCCCATTAAGGGACTGGGGTCCCGTTACAGGTGCGCCCACAGCGCGGCCCCGCCCCCTTCTTGACTCCGCCCTCTCAGCGAGGCTCAGGTGCACAAGCCGGAAGTGCGCTCTCCCAGGTGAGTGACTAAACTTTCCGGGTCACGTGACAAACGCCTGGGCCTCTCCTTCTCCTGTCCCCAGGTGCCCCGTCGCAGGTGCCCCTGGCCGGAGATGCGGTAGGAGGGGCGAGCGCGAGAAGCCCCTTCCTCGGCGCTGCCAACCCGCCACCCAGCCCATGGCGAACCCCGGGCTGGGGCTGCTTCTGGCGCTGGGCCTGCCGTTCCTGCTGGCCCGCTGGGGCCGAGCCTGGGGGCAAAGTAGGTACCAGCTGAGAGCGCTGGGGGGGAGGACTGAGTTATTCTCTGCCTTCACCCTCCACAGTACAGACCACTTCTGCAAATGAGAATAGCACTGTTTTGCCTTCATCCACCAGCTCCAGCTCCGATGGCAACCTGGTGAGTTGGAGGTATATGTGGGAAGATGGCAGTCAGGTGATTCACACCTGTCCCCTCTCTGCAGCGTCCAGAAGCCATCACTGCTATCATCGTGGTCTTCTCCCTCTTGGCTGCCTTGCTCCTGGCTGTGGGGCTGGCACTGTTGGTGCGGAAGCTTCGGGAGAAGCGGCAGACGGAGGGCACCTACCGGCCCAGTAGCGAGGAGCAGGTGGGTGCCCGCGTGCCACCGACCCCCAACCTCAAGTTGCCGCCGGAAGAGCGGCTCATCTGAACGCTGGGGCCTGCTGCAGCCACCAACACTGCCCAGGACTGCGGGTTGCTGGCTTGTACACCGCAGCTGCCACCGAGACACCAGCCTCTGATGGCTCAGGAGGACTTGTGGGGAGAGGCTGGGGGCACCCATGTGGTGGGCTCTGTGCAGCATGTTGCCTCTGCTTGGCTGTGCCTGCAGCTCAGGGTGCTGGGGCTCGGGACCCACCCCCCTGCTTGCGGAACCAACTTTTCTCTGTGTGTCCAGCAGGCCCCACAACCCCCTCTCCTTTCTTTCAGTTCTCCCATGCAGCCGAGGCCCGGGCCCCTCAGGACTCCAAGGAGACGGTGCAGGGCTGCCTGCCCATCTAGGTCCCCTCTCCTGCATCTGTCTCCCTTCATTGCTGTGTGACCTTGGGGAAAGGCAGTGCCCTCTCTGGGCAGTCAGATCCACCCAGTGCTTAATAGCAGGGAAGAAGGTACTTCAAAGACTCTGCCCCTGAGGTCAAGAGAGGATGGGGCTATTCACTTTTATATATTTATATAAAATTAGTAGTGAGATGTAACAAAAGCTTTATTGGTGTGTTTGAGCTGGTGGGTGCA